TTAAGGAAGACATTCCTTTCCCTCACACTATGTCAGTAGCAAAAGAGATATTTCAAAAGTTCTTTTCTTATGAAACCAATTTGACAAGGGACACATCACAGCACAACATAAGAAAAATGTGCTTATCAGCACAATGGGCTAGCCTTCTAACCAGCACTTGGGGTAAAACAAACATGCTACGGTTAAGTATAGCATTTTCCTTCAACCAGTCAAAAGAACTGTGGTCTAGACCTACACAGCAGCAACCCCCTCAAATGAGGATAAAACCAAACCTGTTGGTGGTAAACACGGAAAATATGCAGGTAATTACAACTCTATAGCTGAAAAAGTGGGTGGCTCTTAAAAGAGCCTTTGGGATTGGGTATGAAGACGTTAGAATTACTTAGAGCTGGTGTACTTGGTGACGGCCTTGGTGCCCTCTGACACGGCGTGCTTAGCCAGCTCCCCGGGCAGCAGCAGGCGTACGGCCGTCTGGATCTCCCTGGAGGTGATGGTGGAGCGCTTGTTGTAATGCGCCAGGCGGGAAGCCTCGCCAGCGATGCGCTCGAAGATATCGTTGACGAAGGAGTTCATGATGCCCATGGCCTTGGATGAGATGCCGGTGTCGGGGTGGACCTGCTTTAGCACCTTGTACACGTACACGGAATAGCTCTCCTTGCGGCTACGCTTGCGCTTCTTACCATCCTTCTTCTGCGCCTTGGTCACCGCCTTTTTGGAGCCCTTTTTTGGAGCAGGAGCGGACTTAGCAGGTTCAGGCATGATAAATAAACACTTCGTCCACAACCTAAAGAGAAATGCAAGTGTCCTCACTCTGCAGCTGGTAATATTTGTAGAGCTCCTATCGTAAACTGGCATTTAAAAGCTTACACATTGATTGGATGAATTGTCTCTGTGTGCCCTGTGGTATGCAAATTAGGTGATTCTAGCGTTTCTTTGCAATTGGTTGGTTGTTCTAGCCAATCAAATAGCGTTATTTACAATTCGACCTCCAAGTATAATAGTTTCTCACTTGCTAACAAAATTCACTTTTACATTTTTGTCTTCATTGCTTAACATCGTTTTTAAGAATTCAAAATGTCCGGACGCGGCAAGCAAGGCGGAAAGGCCCGAGCTAAGGCTAAGACCCGCTCTTCGCGGGCCGGACTCCAGTTCCCTGTGGGCCGCGTACACCGCTTGCTCCGCAAGGGCAACTACTCCGAGCGAGTCGGGGCCGGCGCGCCAGTGTATCTGGCGGCGGTGTTGGAGTACCTGACCGCCGAGATCCTGGAGCTGGCGGGCAACGCCGCCCGCGACAACAAGAAGACCCGCATCATCCCCCGACACCTGCAGCTGGCCATCCGCAACGACGAGGAGCTAAACAAGTTGCTGGGTAAAGTCACAATTGCTCAGGGCGGTGTTCTGCCCAACATCCAGGCTGTACTGCTCCCCAAGAAGACTGAGAGTCACCACAAGGCCAAGGGCAAGTAAAACGAGAACTCTTATATTGGCTTTTTAAGGAAGCAGTCTTAACAAAGGCTCTTTTCAGAGCCACCCATGTATTCCTTAAAAGGGCTCACATTTTCTGTG